GGGCAAGGTAAGTCTCAGACTCCCAGGGCCCCTACACCACTGTCCACTCCTTGTGTGCCTGTCTCATACTCACTGGACCAAATACAAGACAGGCAGGAAAACTTCCTTTTCAAACCCCACAGATTCATTTTCCCCTTCAGAGCCATTTCCTCCTCAGAGGCTTTTATAAGCCTCAGAGAATGGATCCCATTCCTACCCCTCATCCAAGCTCCCATACCTCTCCTTCCATTTTCTCCTTTATTTCCAGAGTGGTTCTATGGGTTGGCCTGTGGAACCAGGGCACCTGGGCTGAGGAGGGCAGGTCAAGATGCCACTGAAGGCTGGCACTGCCCAGCCTGGCTTGACCCAGCAGGGAACTAGGTGGCTTCAGTACAACTCAGGCATGAAGAACCACCAGGGGAAGCACACTTAAGTCATCATCTAATGGCTTCCCAGTGTATTTCACAATAACAGCTATTGGCAACAAGTAAGCAATGCTGGCACATGGGTACATGCCAACTTGCAAGCACACAATAGTCCTTAACAGGGACCATCACCACCCTCATAATCCCTCAGTTTGGAGGAGCCTGGGCCTGCCCCAAGTGTATAGTAATCCTACCCAGCCAGATCCAAACTCTAGTCAAAGAAGGGTCCCCAAATGTCCCAGAACACTGACCTCTGGAGGGTGGGTGGGGGGTGGAAAGGGACAGGGAAGGGCAGCAGGTTGTAGGGTCTGCTGTCAAAGGTCCCATTCCGGACCGTCCTTCTCCATCCCACCCCCCGGGTCTCCATTGCCGCGGCCCTGCCCCACCACTTTCAGCTGAGGGGTAGTTCGGAGCTCCATGGTCCCTTCCCTAGAGCGGCCGCCCCCTCGGGCCTCCCCAGAGCCTTCGAAGAGCCGCGTGAGGAAACGGGGACCTGCCCGGGGCAGCAGATCTCCAGCGGTGAAGACGTAGAGCACCGGGTTGACGCTAGAACTGAAGAAGGCCAAGGCCGTAGTTCCCGCTCGCGCCGCCTGGCCGGCTCCGCCCAGCTTCGCCAAGGCCCCTTCCGGTGGAGCCAGCGCTGCGACCGCCTGCAGAAGGTTGACTGCGTGGTAGGGGGCCCAGAGCAAGCCGAAGGCAAGCACGATGGCGCTCACCAGCCGGCCCACCCGCGCCCCGTGCCGCCCGGAGCCCCAGCGGGCGCCCCGCAGCCGTGCCAGCGTCACGCTGTAGCAGCCGAGCATCAGCCCGAAAGGAAGCACGAAAGCGGTCAGAGTCTCCAGGCTCAGGTGGGCGGCGGCGTGGACCGGCGACGGGTGGCACAGCTGGCATACGCGGTCCCTCCACAGGTGGCGGTAGACGGCGGCCGGGACGGCGAGCAACAGGGCGGCCAGCCAGACCGCCAGCAGCAGGCGGCGGGCCAGGGCCGGGCTGCGCAGCCGAGGCGCCAGGAAGGGGCGGGTGACTGCGAGGCAGCGCTGCAGGCTGAGCAGGCCGGTGAGCAGCACGCTGGCGTACATGCTGAGCGCGCACACGTAGTACACCGCCTTGCAGCCCGCCTGGCCCAGCGGCCAGGCCTGCCGGGTCAGGAAGGCCACAAAGAGCGGCGTGAGCAGCAGCACCGCGCCGTCGGCCAGCGCCAGGTGCAGCACAAGCGTGGCCGCCAGCGGTCGCCCCCGTGCAGGCCGCCAGCCCGCCAAGCTCCACACCACGAAGCCGTTGCCAGGCAGCCCCAGCAGCGCCGCCAGCAGCAGGAAGGCTGTGCCTGTGGCCCGCGAAGTCTTCCAGCTCAGCAGTGTCTCGTTCCCTGGGGGACGGTAGCAGACCGACATCCTTCTGGGCCTACAGGTGGGTGGAAGGCGCCACAGAGGGCGTTCAGGAGGTGCCATGCCTCCTCCTTACTTCCCTGCAGCCTGCCTCTTTTCTGCCTGGGAGTCCTGACTTCCACGAGGACCCAGACCCCACCTCAAACACAACTCCTTCTTGGAACCCAGATCCCCTGCTCCCAGTCAGTTGACCTGCCCCACTCCTGGCCTCCTTCCCAGAGCTCAGTGGTAAACAGGCATAAAGTCATCACCCCAGGCTGTCACTATCTCTACCACCACTCCTCTAGTCTGGCCCCTCCTTCTTTGTCCAGCCCCATTCTAGCACATCTGGGCAAAACTGGATGGTGGGGTGTAAAGGGACGTGCACAGATCTACTTACCAAGCTGGGAGCAAGCAGGATTGGGGGCCTGGAGAAGCTGAAAGGTTAAGCAGCAGTAGGCGAGGTGCCTACTCCTGTCCTGTGCCTATCACATTTGCAGAGGGTAAGACAAGAATGGGGAGGGACAAGATGAGGCTCATCCTGGGCCTCTCCTGGGGCCCCTCCCTCACCCTGCTCCTTCCCATCACCAACGCACCCAGGCGTCCAGGCATGTGAGAGCCTGCCTTGCCAGGAAACAGCACAAGCTGAAGTGGGGCAGTAAGATTCCCTGGTGGTGGAAGGAAATAGGAGGACTCTGCTGAATCCTGGTCCTGCTTCTGTTCTCATCCCTCCCCCAGCTCTGGCCCCAATCCTCCCAGCCCACCTTCTGCAGTGTGTATGTTGCCTGGTCTCTCTGGCCTGCAGAGGTGACCCAAACAACTCAGTCCCCCACCTGCCTTATCCTTGCCTGTTTCCAGTCTCCTGGTCCGGCTGAGCCCCTGGCCTCCTACCTCCTCCCACCTCTTGCCTCAGGCCCTGCCCCAGTCACTCCACCCTCAGGGCTCTCACCGGGCTGTCAATGACAGCTTTTCCATGTAAGGCATGGTGCTAGGTTCCAGGAGGAACAGGGGATGCATGGAGGCATAATGGTTAGGGAGTCATGACACACAACCATGAAGAGGCCCCATTACCAGGCTGCACCAGGATACAAGACAAGAAAGGAAAGGATGAGTAGGGACATACTAAGAAGCAGCCCTCTCCTCTTGGAAAAGTCAAGCAAAACTTGGAAATGAAGAGATTTGAGGGGGGCCTGGCAGATGGATAGAGCTGGGGGAAGGGAAAAGAAAGGCCTCTGCTCAAGTAACAGCCAGAACTTGAGGTTGCTTGGGGAGGGCACCAGGAGCACTGTCTTAGTTTGGGTTCTTCCAAAGCAGAGCTTGAGCTAAGGGCTTGGGTACAGGTGATCCTGTATTCTTGAGCTAAGGGCTTGGGTACAGGTGATCCTGTATTTGGGAGGTTAACTCAGGAAGTGAGGGCATAAGGTAAAACAAGAGAGAGGAAAGCCATTAAGAGTATGTTAAGTCCCTTCAGTAGGCCTTGGGAACCTCTGAGAAAAGTATAGATTGCCCAAGACAAAAGACTGGCAGGGTGATCAGTCCAAAGCATTTATTAGGAGAATGTACTTAATGAGTGGGCTACAGCGTATCCTCACAACAGACAGTGAGAGAGAGTTGTTCTACCTGGGTATATCCAAAACAAGGGGGTCAGGGTATGGAGTTTACGAGGGTTCAAGGTATTTGGTTCAGGGCCAGGGCCAGTTTTTTTCAGTGTTTTGGGCAACAACCTGAATACCTTTTCAAGGCTCTGGCTTGGGCTCAAGCCTGCAGGGGAAATGCAACTGGCCAGGTCACAGGGCAATCAAGTTACTCTGTGTTTCTTTGTCAGGACACAGAAAAAAAGTGGGGAAGCTGGGGGACCCTACAAGGATCCTTGGCAGGAAAGCAGGGATTGTGTTCATTTGAGGGTTTCACTGTCAGTGAGAGTCTCAGCTTCCATGCAACTGTCCATCACGGCTGCAACTGAAATCAGAGCTGGGACACAGCGCACCAGAAGCTAAAGTCTTGATGCCATCAAAGGACATCCCTGCCCCATTCACATCTCTGTCACGTCCACTAATCGGCAAAAGGAGAAAAGTGAGAGAAGATGACCTAAGTGTGACTGCAGCAGGCAGCTCTGGAAAATGAAGCCAGAGCAGTGAGCCAGCCCCTCCTCCGACCAAGGAGGAAGGAAAGAGCAGGTAAGCAGGAAGGCCAGTGTCCCAGACAGGACTCCCAGGTTTGTAACAGAAAACACCACTAAAGCCCCAGCACAGGAGAGAACCACCCAGCCCAGAAGTTCCAGGGAAGGAACTCTCCGGTCCACCATGGAGTACCTCTCAGCTCTGAACCCCAGTGACTTACTCAGGTGACTGCTAACCCTCCGCTCTACCCTCCACCGCCCCTTCTTGACTTTTCTTCTCAACTACCAGGTCAGTATCTAATATAAGCTCGGAGTTTGGACGGAGGGTCTGGACCTCAGCTCCACCACCCCAGCGACCTTTCCGTGTCTGTGATCACAAGCGGACCATCCGGAAAGGCCTGACAGCTGCCACCCGCCAGGAGCTGCTAGCCAAAGTAAGTAGGCCAAGTTCCTCGGTTCCTATAGCACCTGCCCTTCTTGCTTCTTGCCATTGGGCAGGCATTGGAGACCCTACTGCTGAATGGAGTGCTAACCCTGGTGCTAGAGGAGGATGGAACTGCAGTGGACAGTGAGGACTTCTTCCAGCTGCTGGAGGATGACACGTGCCTGATGGTGTTGCAGTCTGGTCAGAGCTGGAGCCCTACAAGGGTAAGAGGCCTATACTGGGGCTGCTTCCAATGGGATCTACTGCACTGACAAGGGTGTCCTACAGAGTGGAGTGCTGTCATATGGCCTGGGACGGGAGAGGCCCAAGCACAGCAAGGACATCGCCCGATTCACCTTTGACGTGTACAAGCAAAACCCTCGAGACCTCTTTGGCAGCCTGAATGTCAAAGCCACATTCTACGGGCTCTACTCTATGAGTTGTGACTTTCAAGGACTTGGCCCAAAGAAAGTACTCAGGTCAGAAATCAACATGTCATACTGCCCCATCCTCATCTGATTTCCTCTTGTCTCTGCCATTCAGGGAGCTCCTTCGTTGGACCTCCACACTGCTGCAAGGCCTGGGCCATATGTTGCTGGGAATTTCCTCCACCCTTCGTCATGCAGTGGAGGGGGCTGAGCAGTGGCAGCAGAAGGGCCGCCTCCATTCCTACTAAGGGGCTCTGAGCTTCTGCCCCCAGAATCATTCCAACCGACCCACTGCAAAGACTATGACAGCATCAAATTTCAGGACCTGCAGACAGTACAGGCTAGATAACCCACCCAATTTCCCCACTGTCCTCTGATCCCCTCGTGACAGAACCTTTCAGCATAACGCCTCACATCCCAAGTCTATACCCTTACCTGAAGAATGCTGTTCTTTCCTAGCCACCTTTCTGGCCTCCCACTTGCCCTGAAAGGCCAAGATCAAGATGTCCCCCAGGCATCTTGATCCCAGCCTGACTGCTGCTACATCTAATCCCCTACCAATGCCTCCTGTCCCTAAACTCCCCAGCATACTGATGACAGCCCTCTCTGACTTTACCTTGAGATCTGTCTTCATACCCTTCCCCTCAAACTAACAAAAACATTTCCAATAAAAATATCAAATATTTACCACTAAGACTTCTGACTCCAATTTAAACCAGGAAAGGG